CGCCCGGCCTGCAGGCAGCTTTATACCCACCACTAGTTGTCAAGGTCACCCCTGCCACCACCAGTCCTCTGCCTTTGGAAACCATGTGCCCCTCCCCCCCACCACACTCTCTTATTCTAATGCCACGATTTACTGGGCATCTAATGCCACTCTATAAACTGGGGAGCAGGCAGAGCCCCATTTCAACCCCAGAGATCTGCTACCCCAGCAAGCTAGGGGCTGTGTCCAAGGTCAGACAGTAATGAGAGGCAGAGCCGAGTCTGGAATAGGGGTCTCCAGACTCACTGCGCAGTGCTCTTTCCACACCCTGCTGCAAAGCCCTGCTCCTTCTCATCTACTTTTCCCTTGTCCCACTCACTGTCCCCGAAACACACACACACACACACACACACACACACACAGCGTTGTGGAAAATGTAGGAGGCCCAGTCTAGCCTCTAGCCTTGTCTGCCTTGGCCTTTGACCTCTCCTTGGCCGAATGACATGCACCCCCCGCTGAGCGAGGTCACCGCAGCGGAGGAGGGTCTGCTGCCTCCTTGTCTCGGCTGCCATCCTCCTGCGGCTGCCTCCACCGGAGCTGGAAGGAGAGTGAGAGCCGACTTCCAGACTGATCATCGTGTCAGGGGCCAAAGGAAACCTCGGAGCCTTCCACCAAGTTCAACCCAAAACAGGGCGCCCCAGACGTCTCTGTCCAAGCCCGCGGGTCCAGGAGGGCCCCAGCAGCCTGGAGACGCAAGCTGCACCGGCACGGACGAGGGAAATTTTGTGGAAGGTGGTGGTGGTCGGCTCAGAGGTCTGAGATGGGTTGCGGAAAGGAAGGGTCCTGGCCCGGGGCGCGGGGACAAGCGGGAGAGGAGTGTTGGTGCAGGGCGGGCGCGGGGACGCAGGGTCCTCGAACCAGCTGGCCCGCCCCCACTCGGCAGAGGGTCTAGGCCTGGCCGCGTGTCGGTCGGCGCTAGGGCCCCGCGGAAGGCCCGGGCGGGCGGGGACCGGCGGCGGGAGCGGCGCGGCGCGGAGCTGCCTCCATCCATGGCACGGAGCGGCGGCGGCGGCGGCAGCAGGAGCCCGGCGCGATCCGCTAGGTCCCAGCCCAGCGCCCAGCGAGCAGGCGACGCGGAGGGGCCGGGCCTCCAGTGTCCCGAGGGCCGGGCGCTGAGACTCCGGCCGCGCAGCTGGGAGCTGCCCGCGCTGCGCTGACAGCCGCGCCGACGTCCTCCCCGCCGGGGCGCTCGCAGGACATGCCCCCGGGGCGCGGCGGCGGGGACCCCGGGGCTCGCCTCCGCCCAGGGCCCCCCTCCACGCCCTCGGGAGCCCCGGGCCCCCGCTGAGCACTCCTCCCGCACGCCTGGGTCCCTCCGGCCGGCGCGCAGCCCGGCCCCAGCGCTGTGGGTCCCCGCGGGGCGATGGGTTGATGGGCGCCGGGGGACGCAGGATGCGGGGGGCGCCCGCGCGCCTGCTGCTGCCGCTGCTGCCGTGGCTCCTGCTGCTCCTGGCGCCCGAGGCTCGGGGCGCGCCCGGCTGCCCGCTATCCATCCGCAGCTGCAAGTGCTCGGGGGAGCGGCCCAAGGGGCTGAGCGGCGGCGTCCCTGGCCCGGCTCGGCGGAGGGTGGTGTGCAGCGGCGGGGACCTCCCGGAGCCTCCCGAGCCCGGCCTTCTGCCTAACGGCACCGTTACCCTGTGAGTACCCTACCAGGCCAGTTCCGTCCGAGTTGTCCTGTCTGTGTCCTCTCTGTCTCTTCAGGCTCTTGAGCAATAACAAGATCACGGGGCTCCGCAATGGCTCCTTCCTGGGACTGTCACTGCTGGAGAAGCTGTAAGTGCTGGGGAAGGTGAGGTGGAGGAGGGAGGTGTGAGGGCCTCTGCACTTGCCTCTGCAGGGACCTGAGGAACAACATCATCAGCACAGTGCAGCCGGGCGCCTTCCTGGGCCTGGGGGAGCTGAAGCGTTTGTGAGTGGCACGCCCTCCCCTGACCCCACCCCCCAACATGCTGAGGTTGCCTGTGTCTCTCTAGAGATCTCTCCAACAACCGGATTGGCTGTCTCACCTCCGAGACCTTCCAGGGCCTCCCCAGGCTTCTCCGACTGTAAGTGATGGGGTGAGAAGTGGGGAGGGGAGACCCCATCTCAGTTGTCCCCTGTTCCCTGCAGAAACATATCTGGAAACATCTTCTCCAGTCTGCAACCTGGGGTCTTTGATGAGCTGCCAGCCCTTAAGGTTGTGTGAGTATCTCTTCCTAGCTCAAGGACCCAGATCTGCTCCGTGACCCCTCTGCCCACCCTGCAGGGACTTGGGCACCGAGTTCCTGACCTGTGACTGCCACCTGCGCTGGCTGCTGCCCTGGGCCCAGAATCGCTCCCTGCAGCTGTCGGAACACACGCTCTGTGCTTACCCCAGTGCCCTGCATGCTCAGGCCCTGGGCAGCCTCCAGGAGGCCCAGCTCTGCTGCGGTGAGCAAGTCCCCCCAGCTACACATCTCCCATCGGGCCTCACGCCTGGTGTCTCCTCCCACAGAGGGGGCCCTGGAGCTGCACACACACCACCTCATCCCGTCCCTACGCCAAGTGGTGTTCCAGGGGGATCGGCTGCCCTTCCAGTGCTCTGCCAGCTACCTGGGCAACGACACCCGCATCCGCTGGTACCACAACCGAGCCCCTGTGGAGGGTGATGAGCAGGCGGGCATCCTCCTGGCCGAGAGCCTCATCCACGACTGCACCTTCATCACCAGGTATGAGCCCCGCTGCCCCTCCTCAGGCCTCAACTCACGAGCCAGCTCCACCTGCCACCCGCAGTGAGCTGACGCTGTCTCACATCGGCGTGTGGGCCTCAGGCGAGTGGGAGTGCACCGTGTCCATGGCCCAAGGCAACGCCAGCAAGAAGGTGGAGATCGTGGTGCTGGAGACCTCTGCCTCCTACTGCCCCGCCGAGCGTGTTGCCAACAACCGCGGGGACTTCAGGTTTGGCCCACTCCACCCTGTAGAGGGCTGCCGTTCATCGGCAACTTCCTGCCTCTCCCCCCAGGTGGCCCCGAACTCTGGCTGGCATCACAGCCTACCAGTCCTGCCTGCAGTATCCCTTCACCTCAGTGCCCCTGGGCGGGGGTGCCCCGGGCACCCGAGCCTCCCGCCGGTGTGACCGTGCCGGCCGCTGGGAGCCAGGGGACTACTCCCACTGTCTCTACACCAACGACATCACCAGGGTGCTGTACACCTTCGTGCTGGTGAGGAGAGGCTAGGGCACCCCACCAGCTCTGAGATGATCCTCTCTCTTCCCCCAATCCCCAGATGCCCATCAATGCCTCCAATGCGCTGACCCTGGCTCACCAGCTGCGCGTGTACACAGCCGAGGCCGCTAGCTTTTCAGACATGATGGATGTAGTCTATGTGGCTCAGATGATCCAGAAATTTTTGGGTTATGTCGACCAGATCAAAGAGGTGAGACTCAGCTGGAACTCAGGAGCTCGGAACCCTGCCCTCAGCAACTTCCCTGTCCCCCCAGCTGGTAGAGGTGATGGTGGACATGGCCAGCAACCTGATGCTGGTGGACGAGCACCTGCTGTGGCTGGCCCAGCGCGAGGACAAGGCCTGCAGCCGCATCGTGGGTGCCCTGGAGCGCATTGGGGGGGCCGCCCTCAGCCCCCATGCCCAGCACATCTCAGTGGTAATGGGGGTCAGCAGAGGGGGTGGCCCTGGAAATGGTGGGATGACAAGGTCCCTGTCCCCAGAATGCGAGGAACGTGGCATTGGAGGCCTACCTCATCAAGCCGCACAGCTACGTGGGCCTGACCTGCACAGCCTTCCAGAGGAGGGAGGGAGGGGTGCCGGGCACACGGCCAGGAAGCCCTGGCCAGAACCCCCCACCTGAGCCCGAGCCCCCAGCTGACCAGCAGCTCCGCTTCCGCTGCACCACCGGGAGGCCCAATGTTTCTCTGTCGTCCTTCCACATCAAGGTGGGCGCTGGGGGAGGGAGAGGGGGTGGGAGGGTGTCTCTGAGGAGCTCCTATGTCCCCCCAGAACAGCGTGGCCCTGGCCTCCATCCAGCTGCCCCCGAGTCTATTCTCATCCCTTCCGGCTGCCCTGGCTCCCCCGGTGCCCCCAGACTGCACCCTGCAACTGCTCGTCTTCCGAAATGGCCGCCTCTTCCACAGCCACAGCAACACCTCCCGCCCTGGAGCTGCTGGGCCTGGCAAGAGGCGTGGCGTGGCCACCCCCGTCATCTTCGCAGGAACCAGTAAGGGACTGAATTCCCCGCCCCGCCCAGGGGTGTCTGTGTGGACGTCCCTCTCCCGCTGTAGGTGGCTGTGGCGTGGGAAACCTGACAGAGCCAGTGGCCGTTTCGCTGCGGCACTGGGCTGAGGGAGCCGAACCTGTGGCCGCTTGGTGGAGCCAGGAGGGGCCCGGGGAGGCTGGGGGCTGGACCTCGGAGGGCTGCCAGCTCCGCTCCAGCCAGCCCAATGTCAGCGCCCTGCACTGCCAGCACTTGGGCAATGTGGCCGTGCTCATGGTGGGTGTGAGGAGGGGTGACAAGTCGGGGGGTTCCTCACGTCCTCCTTCCTGCCCTTTCCCAGGAGCTGAGCGCCTTTCCCAGGGAGGTGGGGGGCGCCGGGGCAGGGCTGCACCCCGTGGTATACCCCTGCACGGCCTTGCTGCTGCTCTGCCTCTTCGCCACCATCATCACCTACATCCTCAACCACAGGTGGGTGCTCCTGCAGGAGGGAGGGCGTGGTGACGGCCATTAATTCGAGACTGTTTCCGGGCAGCTCCATCCGTGTGTCCCGGAAAGGCTGGCACATGCTGCTGAACTTGTGCTTCCACATAGCCATGACCTCTGCTGTCTTTGCGGGGGGCATCACACTCACCAACTACCAGATGGTCTGCCAGGCGGTAAGCAGGAGAAGGGGCTCTGGGGGTGGTGCAGGTCCCCAGCCTCCGTGCCTTGACCCCGCAGGTGGGCATCACCCTGCACTACTCCTCCCTATCCACGCTGCTCTGGATGGGCGTGAAGGCGCGAGTGCTCCATAAGGAGCTCACCTGGAGGGCACCCCCTCCGCAAGAAGGGGACCCCGCTCTGCCTACTCCCAGTCCTATGCTCCGGTACATACTTTCAATTCCAGCTTTGCAATTGGGGAGGGACTCCAACGCAGGCGTAGGAAACCTCCCAAGGTGGGTGAAGGGTGAGTCTAAGGTCCCTGGGACTCTGGGACCCCCAATCCCTCATTCCCTCCAGGTTCTATTTGATCGCTGGAGGGATTCCACTCATTATCTGTGGCATCACAGCTGCAGTCAACATCCACAACTACCGGGACCACAGCCCCTAGTGAGCACCCCTCCCTCCCGCCCCAAGCCTACTGTCCTCATCACTGCTTCTGTGTCTCCTACAGCTGCTGGCTGGTGTGGCGTCCAAGCCTTGGCGCCTTCTACATCCCTGTGGCTTTGATTCTGCTCATCACCTGGATCTATTTCCTGTGCGCCGGGCTACGCTTACGGGGTCCTCTGGCACAGAACCCCAAGGCGGGCAACAGCAGGGCCTCCCTGGAGGCAGGGGAGGAGCTGAGGGGTTCCACCAGGCTCAGGGGCAGCGGCCCCCTCCTGAGTGACTCAGGTTCCCTTCTTGCTACTGGGAGCGCGCGAGTGGGGACGCCCGGGCCCCCGGAGGATGGTGACAGCCTCTATTCTCCGGGAGTCCAGCTAGGGGCGCTGGTGACCACGCACTTCCTGTACTTGGCCATGTGGGCCTGCGGGGCTCTGGCAGTGTCCCAGCGCTGGCTGCCCCGGGTGGTGTGCAGCTGCTTGTACGGGGTGGCAGCCTCCGCCCTGGGCCTCTTCGTCTTCACTCACCACTGTGCCAGGCGGAGGGACGTGAGAGCCTCGTGGCGCGCCTGCTGCCCCCCTGCCTCTCCCGCGGCCCCCCATGCCCCGCCCCGGGCCCTGCCCGCCGCCGCAGAGGACGGTTCCCCGGTGTTCGGGGAGGGCCCCCCCTCCCTCAAGTCCTCCCCAAGCGGCAGCAGCGGCCATCCGCTGGCTCTGGGCCCCTGCAAGCTCACCAACCTGCAGCTGGCCCAGAGTCAGGTGTGCGAGGCGGGGGCGGCGGCCGGCGGGGAAGGAGAGCCGGAGCCGGCGGGCACCCGGGGAAACCTCGCCCACCGCCACCCCAACAACGTGCACCACGGGCGTCGGGCGCACAAGAGCCGGGCCAAGGGACACCGCGCGGGGGAGGCCTGCGGCAAGAACCGGCTCAAGGCCCTGCGCGGGGGCGCGGCGGGGGCGCTGGAGCTGCTGTCCAGCGAGAGCGGCAGTCTGCACAACAGCCCCACCGACAGCTACCTGGGCAGCAGCCGCAACAGCCCGGGCGCCGGCCTGCAGCTGGAAGGCGAGCCCATGCTCACGCCGTCCGAGGGCAGCGACACCAGCGCCGCGCCGCTTTCTGAGGCGGGCCGGGCAGGCCAGCGCCGCAGCGCCAGCCGCGACAGTCTCAAGGGCGGCGGCGCGCTGGAGAAGGAGAGCCATCGCCGCTCGTACCCGCTCAACGCCGCCAGCCTAAACGGCGCCCCCAAGGGGGGCAAGTACGACGACGTCACCCTGATGGGCGCGGAGGTAGCCAGCGGCGGCTGCATGAAGACCGGACTCTGGAAGAGCGAAACTACCGTCTAAGGTGGGGCGGGCGACGCGGTAGACGGGCTGGCCACGCGGCTCGTTCCCCCGCTCCTCGGGGCCCTCCAAGGTGTCTCCGTAGTCAGCAGGTTGGAGGCAGAGGAGCCGATGGCTGGAGGAAGCCCACAGGCGGATGTTCCCCACTTGCCTAGAGGGCATCCCTCTGGGGTAGCGACAGACAATCCCAGAAACACGCATAATACATTTCCGTCCAGCCCGGGGCAGTCTGACTGTCGGTGCCCTCCCAGGAACGGGGAAGGCCTCCGTCTGTGTGAAAGGGCACAGCACATCCCAGGTGCACCCTCCCCAAGTACTCCCACCCCGCCTACTGTCCATGCGGCCTCACTGGGGGCCATCAGCCTCACCAGCAAAGCAGAGATGAGAGCGTGGGAACTGTGTTCTTTCCTCCCTGCCCTCTACTGATTTCAGCCCAGCCCCTGCCTAGATCCTAGGTCCCTTTTCCTCCCGAGTTTGGCTGGCACGAGAGCTAGCCCAGCACATGAAGCAGGTGATGTTAAGTCACAAGGTGCTGCTTTTCAGATCCACTATGCAAGAGGGGAGGGTGGGGCCACGTGAAAGGCAGCTCTAGACATCAACCAGTCCTGGGGGAGGGGAGTGGGAACCGGGCACAACTAGGAACAATGCCACCATTCCCACAGGAGTGGTACTTAAACCAGACAGCAGGGTTCAGAGGTGGCACACCGGGACAAAGCTGAGGCCCTGCACCTCAACAGCTGACTGCCAGGTGCCTGTGGGTGAACTGAGGGGAGTAGAGGGAGAGGGCAGGTGGAACTGGGGCAGAATCTAGTCATGCCCTAAAGCTAGTCCTGTAAACAATGGTGCCCCAGAAAGCTGCAGGTGGTGTTTGGAGAAGCAGTTACTTTTCAGTTACAAGACCCATCTCCCTAGTCTCAGCCTTACAACACCACGGGACTAAGGAAGAGCACTTCCTTGCCTCCGTAAGGCCAGAGGAAGAACCATCCCAATCATTTGATCTCCAGCTCCACAGTAGAGAGAAACCTACAAAATGTCAAACCAGCTTCCCGACTCCCAGGAGCTCAAGCCAAGCCCAGAGGCAGTGGCTGGGGTCCCTGCAGGTCATGAGGGGCCTATGCCTTTACTCCTTTTAAACACCAGCACCCGTCTTTTCCCCAACCTAAAACCAACCACCAGCATTTCACTACAGGACCAAATGGAAACCGAGGGAACCCTGGGTCTTGGGAAGAACAACAGGAAACCAAGGTCTGACCTAGGGTTCCCTCCCAGTCTTCACATCACTCTGGCCTCATCACCAAGGTGACAGAGGACACAGGGGAGGGGGAAAACCCACACACACTCCTTGGAATGGGTCCTGTTATTTATGCTTGCTGCACAGACATATTAGAAGAAAAAAAAAAGCTTTGTATTATTCTTCCACATATGCTGGCTGCTGTTTACACACCCTGCCAATGCCTTAGCACTGGAGAGCTTTTTGCAATATGCTGGGGAAAGGGGAGGGAGGGAATGAAAGTGCCAAAGAAAACATGTTTTTAAGAACTCGGGTTTTATACAATAGAATGTTTTCTAGCAGATGCCTCTTGTTTTAATATATTAAAATTTTGCAAAGCCCTTTGAGCTACTGCCTTAGTCTACCCACTGTCCTTTTGTTATGAGGTAGAGGATCTCATGACACCATACACACAAACCCATCATTGCCTGTGAATGCACGTAGGGCCAGAATTCCCCAGTTCCCGCTCCTCTGAGGGTTGATACTGCTGGGAATGCCAACCACTCCACAAGCAGAGGGAAGCCCCCTCAGGCCTGCAGGAGGAGCCGCAGCAGTGTGTCCAATTCAAACCAGCAGCAAAGAGCCTGACATTTTCCCATCCATCTATGAGGAAAGCCATCTCACAGAACATGGACATAGGCAACTTGCTCTCCCACACCAAGGGATGGGAATCTCTCCTACCTATAGTCATCCCTGCACTCCTGACTTTACTCCAGGACCCAGGGTCCAACTAATGGCAGAGCCCCTCTTGGTTCCTTCAAACAAGAAAAGCAATACCTACGGACTGGTGTACACTTCCATCCTTGGTTATAACAGGAATGTTATCAAGCTGTCAGAACAGGATGAAGTGCTCCCAGTGGATATCCATCAGGGAGGGTTAGGGACACTCGTGGCAGCCTGTCTAGCAGCCTGGGCTCTCTGAAAGTCCCTAACTTCCTGAGGGGTACGCAAATACTGTTCTATTTCACTATCAGAAATGTTCTCATCTCCAGTGACAGTGGAGACAGGGGGTACAGGGCAGATCCGCTTCGGGGACTTCAACATGCAGGGTGGCAAGAGAAGGGCAGGACTGGCCGGCCGCTTCCCCTGGGGTAAACCTAAGGAATTATTTCCCACCTCCCCTTCTCCTTGCCCCTGTCCCCACCCCGGTGGCTCCTTCTCTCGGGTCTCCACTTCTGCTGTCCCATCCCGAAAGGCAGAGCGGACCAGTGACTGGCGGTGCTGGAGAAGGTCACCGATGTGCTTCACCACAGACCGTTTGTCAAGTCTCAGAACTCGTAACCAGGCCAGCTGCTCAGCCATCCGC